CATTCTGTCTTATTTCCTCTGTCACGCTGCTCTCACCGGAACTGCTCTCAACATCTGTAGATGCTCTGTCTGTTCATTCTATCTTCCCCATTAGGCTAATAAACTCCATTAAAGCAGGAAACGTATCTGTCTTGTTCTCTATTCCATCCTTAGGGCCTACTCCTGTGCCCGGCCCAGAGCAGGCTTCAATAAATAGTTACAGAATGAATGAAGAAATGAATGAATGAGAATTTAATCTTCTAGCCAGGAAGGCCTAGCTAGAAAGATTTGTCTTGATTTCATCTTGAGAGGATGGAGACACACATCTTCCTTTGATTCCAGACAGATTTATTATTTATGTGTTTATTTAGAGACCGGGAGCGGGGTTATGGCTGGGGGTGGGGGTCTCCCTATGTTGCCCAGGCTGGTCTCAAACTCCTGGACTCAAGGGAGCCTCCCGCCTCGGCCTCCCAAAGTGTTGGGATTACAGGCGTGAGCCACCGCACCGGCAAGACAAATTTAAAAAGGAATGTCTGGAGGTTTTTTTCCACCAAAAGGTTTGATGAAACCCCTTGTAACTTGCCCTACTGGAGTCAGTGGGGGTGGGAGGAACTCAAAAATTGTCTCAAAACTAGGTGAAGGGAAAGGCAGTGGAGCAGAGACGTGGCTCGCCACGTTCAGGATCTTGGGCTACACCCTCCCCTTCCCCACACCGTAACGGCTCCAGCCCCTTCTTGTCTTCAGCTTGGAGCGAAGGGTGGCTGAGGCCTGAGTTTGGGCTCCAGGAACCTCGCCCTTGTTAGTTATTCATGAGACGGAGGGCACCATGGGAGCTGGCTCTCTTGCTATTCATAAAGCGGGGAGGCGGGAGGCGGGGGGGAACCTCCTTCCCGCTAGGGCTTCTGGGAAGATCTACAATATTCATGAGGGAGGCGGGCACTACGAGAGCTGAGGCTGCTTGCTATTCATGAGGGGGCGGGCCTCCTTCCCGCGGGGGCTCTTGGGAAGATTCTACAATATTCTAGAGGCCGCGGGGACGCCTGGTGGGTAGGGCTGCAGCTCCGGAGCCTACGGGAGTGTGACCCTCTCGCCTCCTGGCGGGAAGCTCTTGAGGAGATATTTTCTTTTCTAAACACTAAGAAATTTGAGGATGGTGGGGCAAAACGACTAACTCCCACTTTCCTGTGACTCTGTAGCCGGAAAAACTGTCAAAATCTGTGGTAAAAGAGGGTTTTTTTTCCCAGTATTTTATTCTTGTCTCTTGTACTTTGTTTTTCTGACCAGGATAAATTTGTGAGACAAGAAGAAGAATGGCATCCAGAATAAATACAAATTTCACTTTGATTCCCAACCAGAAACTTAGACGTAGTAATCGTCAAACCAGCTGTTATTCCAAGACCCTTGGCTCAGGCTTTCAACCCATATCAACATTTGGAAATTTTAAAGCCTTACCATTGGAAATATTCCAGATAATTTTAAAATATTTGTCAGGTGAGGTTTGGGAACTTATGAATAGCCTACACTGATACATACACATATATATTTCTTTTGGTAGTGAAGGATATCAGCATGCTAAGCATGGTGTCCAAAACAGTCAGCCAACACATTATTAATTATATCTCAACCTCATCAGGAAGCAAAAGACTTTTACTACAGGACTTTCATAACCTTGAGCTGCCTGACAGGAGACAAGACTCTGCTATACTGGAGCACTACAGATCTCTAGGTAACTTATGTAATGAGAATTGCAACAAGTAATCATTTTTTCTTATGTCTCTTTACTTTCTTAGGTCTACTGTTTAAAAGATGCACATTGCTGCTACCCACCAAGGAAAGGCTAAAATACATTCACAAGATACTCACAGAAGTAAGATCATACTTCTAAATTAGTTTACAATCACAAGGAGGTATTAACATTGTTTTCTTTACAGGTTTCCTGCTTTAAATTCAATGGCTGTGCAGCTCCTATGCAGTGTTTAGGATTAACATGTTATGGCATGTTTTTACAGGTACATTTTTTTTAATCAGAGAAGAAAAGGGAAATATCCACAATGTTTTCTTTATTTTCCTCAGACCTTAACAGCAGGTTGGGATGAACTTGAGTGCCATCGCGTTTATAATTTCTTATGCGAACTGACTAATCTCTGCCGCAAGATACAAATGGCTGTCTGCAGCAAACCAGGTAAAAAACTATAATTTGCATATAATATACAGAAGAATGATTTACAATTCTTTTGTCTTCATAGGAAGTGCCCAAAAACTGGAGTTAAGAATCAGACTCTTCTGTAGGAATGTCCTCCTTGATCATTGGACACATCGAAGTGATTCTGCTTTTTGGTTGACGCGAATATTAAAACCATGGCCAATGGTGAATCAGGCAAGATTACTGTATATCATCTTTGGGCCAATATCTCCTCAAGATGGTGAGCACCCATCTTTCAGGGTTGTAACATAATCTGTCATAGCCTCGTTTTTGTTTCAATTCAGGACAGGTGGTTTGGCAGGAAATGATAGAAGAACCTACAGATGAATTCAGTCTGAAAGGTTTGGCTGATGCCATTAAGTTACTATATGACGCTAGCACTAAAGAGTGGACAGCAGATGATGTTATCAGTCTTGTAGATGAACTATCAGGTAAAAAATATATTTACTAACATAGAATAATATCATTAAATAATTGTTCTTCCTCTAATAAAAGTGGTTCCCCGTGAGTGGCTTCTAGAGAATAATGCACGTCTCCTAATGCTAAGTGGAAACAACATCTGTTTCAGTTTCATGGCTAGTAAAGCTGTGAATGGACGCACCATTGAACTGGCAAGGCTCGTAGTCTTTTTGGCTTTGGTAAGTAAAAATAAGTTTTTCTCTAGCAAGTTAAGGTTTATAGCGCTTTATATGTCTAAATCAGGTGTGTGAGAAAGAACTGTACTGCATGGATTGGACAGTTAAAATGATGCAAAAAGTCTGCAAAGTCTTTAGCACTCCAGTGGAAAGAAAGAACTTCCTGCAGAATGTGGCAAATGCATTTGCATGTGTTATAATGGAAATGCTGCAATCAATTATGTCTGGTGAGTAGGAATGTACTTGGTGCACAGGTGTGATTTTCTTTTCCCCACTATGTATGGCATATAGGAGACCGTGATGAAGATGACAGAAGCTTTTTGAATTTGTTCCATCTTGTACATGCTCAGGCTAACTTCCATAAGGAGGTCCTGTATTTGACCATGAATACTCCTCTGTCTACCTAAATCCTCAGAAAGCCTTGCCTTTAGAGAACGTCACTGAACGAATGATTAGAGGAGTGCTACTTTTTCACTCAAAAAATAGCATCCATGGGACTTTTTATCATCTAAGTAACCTAAGAATTCAAAAGCTGGATAGAATTTTAGAAGCAACTACGTACATCATTATTAATATAAAAATAACAGGCAGCCTCAAGAATGTGCTGAGATTTCTCTGGAAAACAAGCTCTGCCTCTCCGGGTTTTAGTCAACCTAACACCAAACCAAAATAGAATGTTAGCTGTTCAAGAATCTGGGACCAGCCAACCTGTATGTATGCATTTTTGAAGCAAGAGAAAATTCCATTTTATAGTTAGACCCAAATTCACTAAATAGTGTGTATGTTCACTTTGTTTAAGTTGTATAGACATAGCCCAGAATGTTTTGTGAAGATTTGCAATATGGTGTTTTGGAATGTGTAGAATACAAATCACAGTTTTTACTACCTTCTTGGCATATGCTTACAAAGAACATTATATTTTGTTCATGTTTTACATGAACTAATGGATAAAAAACAAAGTATACATATATGTCTATATATATATATAGACACACACACACAGACATATATTTCCTTCTTTAAGGTAATCATACAAAAGGTCTATACATACAGGAAGGTATATATTGTCTCAATGCAATCAAATCATCTTTTACTGGGGATTCAAATAAAATGTAGCAAATAAGAGAAAAATAAAATGAAAGAAAATAGCGATTCTGCTGCCAGAATAATCTTTACAAATAG